ACACAAGGTAATAGGAAGCCAAGCAACTTGCATGTCTCCCAATCCCTGTCTAGGGACAGCTGCTGGTGCAGGATGGAAGACTTCCTATAAACAGAATGGGCGACCAATTGTGTCTACAGAGGGGGTGGGCTGAGCATGGGCACGCATGTCCCCAGCCTCCTGGACGAGCAAAGTCAGTCAAAGCGCTGGTGATCCCTGCTCCGCGTGCGTAGCAGTGTCTGTGCCTCTCCTGCCCAGGGGCTAGAGAGCAGTCTCCAGTGCAGGGTCCCCATCCTATCTGAAAACAGTGGAGTCAGTGACCCCAGGTGGAGGGACTTCCAGTTTTAACAATGGGTTGGTATGAAGGCCAGAAGGAGTGAAACATGTGAACTTTCTGGCGAGGAGACTCCCTCTTGAATCATCCATATGTAGCCCCGGGGTCACTTGCGAAGAGTCTCTAACAGCTTCTGCCTCACTCCTAAGCTCTGACCGCTAGGCTTTCACCCCAGCCGCCGGTCCTGATTCCTGAGATCCCAATATTGAGCACCAGGTTTCCTGGAATTGTGTGCTGCGGCTGTGATGTAGGTTTCGGTCGCTGGAAGCTGCTAAACCATAGCTGACGCCCCCTCCTAAGCCAGCCTTCCTTCCCCGCGCGGGCATCTGTCCAGGGCCTTGTCGCGCTCTCAGTCTCCTTCGCAGCCTGGCCCCAACCGTTCAACTTCAATAAAGCAAAACTCCAGCCACGCCCGTCTCCGTGAAGTTATCGCCATAGGCCGGCCAGGGGGCGCGAGAGGCACCGGGGTGATTTCCGCGGGAATCGATAACCAATCGGATTCCCAGGCCGAACGGAGCACACCCGCCCGCCCTCGCTCTTTCCCCGCCCTTTGCCCCGCCCCGCTCCTTCCCCTCCTTTTGTCTGTCCGCCGAGCACCCCACTTCACCCCATTGGACCGCGCGGCCGCCGCTAGAGCTCTGCGCCTGCGCACGCACCGGGCCGGGGACTGGGTGGCCTGGTGTGTGGGCGCGGCAGGGCGCAGGCGCAGGCGCAGTGTGCGTCCGCGTCTGAGGGGAGGGATGTGGGGGAAGCGACGGCCCCCGGTTTGTTTGGGCTGTGGGCGGTGCGCAGCGGAGAGCCCGGGAAAAGCGGGAAATGGCGGCGCCGAGCGCGGGGTCTTGGTCCACCTTCCAGCACAAGGAGCTGATGGCCGCTGACAGGGGACGCAGGTAAGTAGGGAACGGTCTTAGGGCTCCTTAGGTGACAGCCTTTCCTTCTACCGTTTATCTGTAGGATATTGGGAGTGTGTGGCATGCATCCTCATCATCAGGAAACTCTAAAAAAGAACCGAGTGGTGCTAGCCAAACAGCTGTTGTTGAGCGAATTGTTAGAACATCTTCTGGAGAAGGACATCATCACCTTGGAAATGAGGGAGCTCATCCAGGTATCTGGAGGCAAAAGAGAGAAGATAAATTGATATGATTTCATGTTTTATTCTTGTGTCTTAGGCCAAAGTGGGCAGTTTCAGCCAGAATGTGGAACTCCTCAACTTGCTGCCTAAGAGGGGTCCCCAAGCTTTTGATGCCTTCTGTGAAGCACTGAGGGAGACCAAGCAAGGCCACCTGGAGGATATGTTGCTCACCACCCTTTCTGGGCTTCAGCATGTACTCCCACCGGTATGAAGCTTTAGTAATATGGGGTGTTGGGAGGTCTGTCATCATGAGTTTTGATTTCTTACAGTTGAGCTGTGACTACGACTTGAGTCTCCCTTTTCCGGTGTGTGAGTCCTGTCCCCTTTACAAGAAGCTCCGCCTGTCGACAGGTGAGAATTGATGGACTAAAAGGGGTCCCAGGACTAGTTTTTTGGTTTTCTGTCTATACCACAGATACTGTGGAACACTCCCTAGACAATAAAGATGGTCCTGTCTGCCTTCAGGTGAAGCCTTGCACTCCTGAATTTTATCAAACACACTTCCAGCTGGTGAGTTTTTGCATAATGACAAGAGGAAGAGACGCTCATGGTCTAACTGGCCTCTCCTCCACAGGCATATAGGTTGCAGTCTCGGCCTCGTGGCCTAGCACTGGTGTTGAGCAATGTGCACTTCACTGGAGAGAAAGAACTGGAATTTCGCTCTGGAGGGGATGTGGACCACAGTACTCTAGTCACCCTCTTCAAGCTTTTGGGCTATGACGTCCATGTTCTATGTGACCAGACTGCACAGGTACCTGAGGTGGGAAAAATTGACATGTAAATAGTGCACAACACTAAACATTCCTTTCTTTTAGGAAATGCAAGAGAAACTGCAGAATTTTGCACAGTTACCTGCACACCGAGTCACGGACTCCTGCATCGTGGCACTCCTCTCGCATGGTGTGGAGGGCGCCATCTATGGTGTGGATGGGAAACTGCTCCAGGTGCGGATACCCTGGTGGAAGCCAACTGTTGAAACCTCTCTTCTTCCTTCTTTCTTTCTGGCAGCTCCAAGAGGTTTTTCAGCTCTTTGACAACGCCAACTGCCCAAGCCTACAGAACAAACCAAAAATGTTCTTCATCCAGGCCTGCCGTGGAGGTGAGTGCCCTAGCAGACCAGCACCTGGGTGGATCATTGTCCATTCTGTCTGCCTTTGTTACAGATGAGACTGATCGTGGGGTTGACCAACAAGATGGAAAGAACCACGCAGGATCCCCTGGGTGCGAGGAGAGTGATGCCGGTAAAGAAAAGTTGCCGAAGATGAGACTGCCCACGCGCTCAGACATGATATGCGGCTATGCCTGCCTCAAAGGTACTTTGAGTTCCAAAAGAGTTGAGTCATACTCACACTGTGATTAATGCCCTTTTGGTTGCAGGGACTGCCGCCATGCGGAACACCAAACGAGGTTCCTGGTACATCGAGGCTCTTGCTCAAGTGTTTTCTGAGCGGGCTTGTGATATGCACGTGGCCGACATGCTGGTTAAGGTGAGCCAGCGGGCTCCGTGACCCCTGTGTGTCAGACTTGGGCCTATTGGTTCTGCCCCTCCAGGTGAACGCACTTATCAAGGATCGGGAAGGTTATGCTCCTGGCACAGAATTCCACCGGTGCAAGGAGATGTCTGAATACTGCAGCACTCTGTGCCGCCACCTCTACCTGTTCCCAGGACACCCTCCCACATGATGTCACCTCCCCATCATCCACGCCAAGTGGAAGCCACTGGACCACAGGAGGTGTGATAGAGCCTTTGATCTTCAGGATGCACGGTTTCTGTTCTGCCCCCTCAGGGATGTGGGAATCTCCCAGACTTGTTTCCTGTGCCCATCATCTCTGCCTTTGAGTGTGGGACTCCAGGCCAGCTCCTTTTCTGTGAAGCCCTTTGCCTGTAGAGCCAGCCTTGGTTGGACCTATTGCCAGGAATGTTTCAGCTGCAGTTGAAGAGCCTGACAAGTGAAGTTGTAAACACAGTGTGGTTATGGGGAGAGGGCATATAAATTCCCCATATTTGTGTTCAGTTCCAGCTTTTGTAGATGGCACTTTAGTGATTGCTTTTATTACATTAGTTAAGATGTCTGAGAGACCATCTCCTATCTTTTATTTCATTCATATCCTCCGCCCTTTTTGTCCTAGAGTGAGAGTTTGGAAGGTGTCCAAATTTAATGTAGACATTATCTTTTGGCTCTGAAGAAGCAAACATGACTAGAGACGCACCTTGCTGCAGTGTCCAGAAGCGGCCTGTGCGTTCCCTTCAGTACTGCAGCGCCACCCAGTGGAAGGACACTCTTGGCTCGTTTGGGCTCAAGGCACCGCAGCCTGTCAGCCAACATTGCCTTGCATTTGTACCTTATTGATCTTTGCCCATGGAAGTCTCAAAGATCTTTCGTTGGTTGTTTCTCTGAGCTTTGTTACTGAAATGAGCCTCGTGGGGAGCATCAGAGAAGGCCAGGAAGAATGGTGTGTTTCCCTAGACTCTGTAACCACCTCTCTGTCTTTTTCCTTCCTGAGAAACGTCCATCTCTCTCCCTTACTATTCCCACTTTCATTCAATCAACCTGCACTTCATATCTAGATTTCTAGAAAAGCTTCCTAGCTTATCTCCCTGCTTCATATCTCTCCCTTCTTTACCTTCATTTCATCCTGTTGGCTGCTGCCACCAAATCTGTCTAGAATCCTGCTTTACAGGATCATGTAAATGCTCAAAGATGTAATGTAGTTCTTTGTTCCTGCTTTCTCTTTCAGTATTAAACTCTCCTTTGATATTATGTGGCTTTTATTTCAGTGCCATACATGTTATTGTTTTCAACCTAGAAACCTTTATCCCTGCTTATCTGAAACTTCCCAACTTCCCTGTTCTTTAAGACTTTTTTTTTTTTTTTTTTTTTTTTTGAGACAGAGTCTCGCTCTGTCGCCCAGGCTGGAGGGCAGTGGCACGATCTCAGCTCACTGCAAGCTCCAACTCCCGGGTTCACGCCATTCTCCTGCCTCAGCCTTCCAAGTAGCTGGGACTACAGGTGCCCGCCACCGTGCCCGGCTAATTTTTTTGTATTTTTAGTAGAGACAGGGTTTCACCATGTTAGCCGGGATGGTCTTGATCTCCTGACCTCATGATCCACCCACCTCAGCCTCCCAAAGTGTTGGGATTACAGGCGTGAGCCACTGCGCCCGGGCAAGACCTTTTTTTAAAAAAAAAAAAAAAAAAACTTCCATTCTTTCTTCCTCCAGTCTGTTCTCACATAACAGAGTAGTTTTGGTTTTTAATTTTTTTTGGTTGTTTGCTGTTTTTTGTTTTTTAAGGTGAGTTCTCACTATGTTTCTCAGACTGGTCTCGAACTCCTGGCCTCAAGCCATCTTCCCGCCTCAGCCTCTCAAATAGCTGGGCTTACAGGCATGAGCCACCACACCTGGCCAGGATTTGGTTGTTTAAATATAAATCTGATCACCCCCCTGCTTAGAACCCTTCTGCTTTCTATTACCCCTCATTTAAAATGTAAACTCTTCACCTTGGTTTATGAGAACTGGTTCTTGCCTTCCCCTTGAACCTCATTAAATGGTGATTTCTTGCTAAGCTCCAGCCCGAGTGGTCTCCTCTCAGCTTCTAATTTTGTGCTCTTTCCTGCCCTTTTCCTGGGCCTTCTCAGCTCTCCACCCCCACCACTCTTGACTCAGGTGGTGTCCTTCTTCCTCAAGTCTTGACAATTCCCGGGCCCTTCAGTCCCTGAGCAGTCTACTTCTGTGTCTGTCACCACATCTTGTCTTTTCCCCTCATTGCATTTATTGCAGTTTATATATATGCTACTTTTACTTGTTCATTTCTGTCTCCCCTACCAGGCTGTAAATGAGGGCAGAAACCTTGTTTGTTTTATTCACCATCATGTACCAAGTGCTTGGCACATAGTGGGCCTTCATTAAATGTTTGTTGAATAAAAGAGGGAAGAAGGCAAGCCAACCTTAGCTACAATCCTACCTTTTGATAAAATGTTCCTTTTGACAATATACACGGATTATTATTTGTACTTTGTTTTTCCATGTGTTTTGCTTTTATCCACTGGCATTTTTAGCTCCTTGAAGACATATCATGTGTGAGATAACTTCCTTCACATCTCCCATGGTCCCTAGCAAAATGCTAGGCCTGTAGTAGTCAAGGTGCTCAATAAATATTTGTTTGGGTGGTTTGTGAGCCTTGCTGCCAAGTCCTGCCTTTGGGTCGACATAGTATGGAAGTATTTGAGAGAGAGAACCTTTCCACTCCCACTGCCAGGATTTTGTATTGCCATCGGGTGCCAAATAAATGCTCATATTTATTACTGATGTGTGCTCAATATCTGTTTCTGTAGATACTC